GCCAAGACAAAGGAGCAGAGGCAAAGAAGGAAATACATTTCACTTTACAGCTGTCATTTTCTACAGAGGATTTTTTTTTTTCCAGAACAAAATTCAAAAAGTCCGTCTTTTTTGAGCTATAGAACTTTCGTGGTGATTTTTTTTTTTTTTTTTTTTTTGAGACGGAGTCTCACTCTGTCCCCCAGGCTGGAGTGCAGGGGCACAATCTCGGCTCACTGCAAGTGCAAGCTCTGCCTCCCGGGTTCACGCCATTCTCCTTTCAGCCTCCAAAGTAGCTAGGACTACAGGTGCCCGCCACCATGCCCAGCTAATTTTTTTATATTTTTAGTAGAGACGGGGTTTCACCGTGTTAGCCAGGATGGTCTCGATCTCCTGACCTCGTGATCCGCCCGCCTCTGCCTCCCATAGTGCTGGGATTACAGGTGTGAGCCACTGCGCTCAGCCCTCGTGGTGATTTTTTGAAGGCCTGTATGGACATACTCTTAACTCTATCTCCTGGATGCCAAGTGCACCCTTATCCTAGGCCAGTGTTCTCAACAATGTACACACTCTGGATGAGAAAAATAACCATTGTTTACAATCCAGCTAAAATCTCACCTCCTCCAGGGAGTCTTCCTGGATTTCTCCACCCTCTGAATTCTCATAATGGGCATTTGGCTACTTTGATCACAGGGCTCTTAGAACTGCGCTGTCCAGCATTATGATTTTACCAGAATATATCACTCCTCAACTACTTTAGAAACCCCTCGAAGGCTAGGATGGTATTTTATACCTAACAGTTTGGTGTCATCCCACGCCCACCTCCAACTTACATGAATGTTGGAAGGATGGATAGGGAGGTTTCAACTAGAGAACGGAGAAGGGCGGATGTAACTGGTTCTTGATTTCAGAAAACAGCCAGGAGCACACATGGCTGACGGGGTCAGTGCAAGGACAGGCACATTTCCCTTCTGCATCACGTGGGGACTGCGCCTCCCTATGTCATGAAGCCAGGGAATATGTGTGGCCGGCCGCTTGGGGTAGCACTTGTTGCTAGAGATACCGCCTGGAGGCCACTGATCTGTAAAAGGGATCTCTACAGAAGATAGGGATTTTTGATCGCCAGAGAAGAAGGGATATGTGAGATCCAAACGCCGAAGGAGGAAAGCAGGCTCCGTGGTCTCTTCCAGCCCTGATGGAAGAAACTACCGAGCCTTATTATACTAGGTGCTTTCCACATGCCTATTCATTTAATCCTCCAGCAACCTTGTAAGAAGGGCCATCCCATTTTATATTTAAACAAACCTTAACTACTGACGCAAGGAGTCAAGGATCTAATCCCAAAGCCTCTGCCTGGTTCGCTGCAGATGGATGTCCGCGAGGACGCCAGCCCTCCGCCTCCCGCCGGGTCCCTGAACGCCGGCCCGGCCGGTCCAACCTCATTCCGCTTCCCGCCATCGAAACGCGAAGCCCCCGCCTTCCCCCAAACGTCTCAGCGCCGCTGGGGCCTTTCTGGCTGCGCCGCCTCCGACCCCAGGCCCCGGTCCGCGCCCGCCGCTCGCTAGTCCTGGGAGTGAGGAGAACGCGTGCTGAGGACCCGGCCAGAGGGACAGCGGGGACCGCCCTCCCGCTGCGTCTCTGAAAGCGAGGCCGTTCCTCCCGCGTCCGACCCCCGCGGGGCCGTCAGGTTCGGGGCGGCCCAGGCTGCGGGTCCGCAGGGCGCTTCGGGCCGAGCCGGCGCGGCGCGTGAAGGGCAGGGGACGCCCCGAAAGACCGCTGGGGTGGGACCCCAAGCTCCAGGGGTCTTTGGAAATAAGAATGCGGCGTGACGTTGGCTGTGCGGGCGCGGGGCTGACGCGGACCCTATAACCCATCGCCGAAACCGGGCGGCCGCGCCCCTATTCCTCGGCATTTCTCTCTGTCCGCGGCCCTGCTCAGCCAATCAGCGAGTGGGCTCCTAGGCAGGTCCTGAGTGACAGCGCGGCGGGCTGGATCAGGAGATGCGCGTGCGCGGCCCGGCCCGGCTGATCGCTTCGGGTGCTCGACTCCTGTTGCGCATGCTCAGCGCGCTGCCCGGCTGGGGACCCGCGCACCTGCAGCGCCCGCTGCTCGGCCCTGCATCCTGCCTGGGCATCCTGCGCCCGGCCATGACGGCGCACTCATTCGCCCTCCCGGTCATCATCTTCACCACGTTCTGGGGCCTCGTCGGCATCGCCGGGCCCTGGTTCGTGCCGAAGGGACCCAACCGCGGGTAAGGAAAGCGCGCAGGCCCTGCAGACCTCTTTTGTTCTGACCCGTGTCCTCTTCTGCTGCAGAGTGATCATCACCATGCTGGTCGCCACCGCCGTCTGCTGTTACCTCTTGTAAGTACTACTCTCCCCAGCTCAAAGTCAGCCTGAGGCTGCCTCCCCTCTTCTCTAACCCCAGGTTCAGCCCCAACTCGGGGATCCTGCAGATCTACCGAACATCAAATGAAACCAAAACCAAACCCAGAAGTGCCATACCAACCCCATGTGCCTGCCGGAGTGTGGATGGCTCCCTGGGCCCTTCTTCACCCTGGGAACACAGGCCCTGCCATCTGCTGGGTTGGCCGCATCCAAAATAATATGACCGAGGCCTCCCCTGGGTGTGGGAGGACCCTCCTGTGCCAGGCTCACCATGCTTTGCTGTCCCTGGCAGCTGGCTCATCGCCATCCTGGCGCAGCTGAACCCCCTGTTCGGGCCCCAGCTGAAGAATGAGACCATCTGGTACGTGCGCTTCCTGTGGGAGTGACCCGCCGCCCCCGACCCAGGTACTGTGTGGGCGAGGGGTGTGGGTGGGGAAGCCGGGACCCTTCCATGTGATGTGCTTTTCAGGTGCCCAGCTCTCGGAATGACTGTGGCTCCACTGTCCCTGACAACCCCTTCGTCCGGACCCTCCCCCACACAACTATGTCTGGTCACCAGCTCCCTCCTGCTGGCACCCAGAGACCCGGACCCGCAGGGCCTGCCTGGTTCCTGGAAGTCTTCCCAGTCTTCCCAGCCAGCCCGGGCCCTGGGGAGCCCTGGGCACAGCAGCGGCCGAGGGGATGTCCTGCTCCAATACCCGCACTGCTCTGGAGTTTGCCCTCTTTCCCAAGGAGATGCTGCTGGGGAGCTGGTATGGGTGGGGTCTTTCCCTTTACAGACGGGGCAGATGCCAGGACTCAGCCCATCCTGAGGAGGACACGTGTCCTCATGGAGAGGGTGCTCCGGCCCAGGCGGGGGAGTCAGTGCCCAGTCAGCAGCTCTGCCACCATCCTGCTGGGAACTGGGGGGGCCTCTATTGGGTTATAGGCAAGGCCTTTTCTCTGGCATGGAATTGTTAATTTTCTGACACGTCTAGATGTGAAATTTCTGAAAATGTTGAAGCAGAGAAACATTCACACACAAAAAGCAACATAGTCATGTGGGTCCAGATGGCCTCAGTCCTAGATGTTGGCACCCTTTGCTGTGTCTCCTCAGAGTATCCTGTTCCGCCTCCTGCCACCTGGACCTCCCTCAGTGGATGTCTTCCCTCCCCCGACCCCAGCCTGTCAGTCCGAGCACAGTGCAGGTTTGGCTCTGACTTGGGCTTTTGGCTGCAGTGGGGGTGGATTTCAGAGCCTCTCATGGCAGCATCTAAGTGACCAGAGCTGGGATGAGAGAGGGGAAGGGGCAATGTGAGTGGCGCTATGGGACGGGCCAGCCCTGCTCCTGAGCCAGCCCCGCCCTCTGCCCCCTGGCCCTGGGCTCTGTGCTAGGGATGGTGAAGAATGGGGGCGTGCCAGCCTGGCAGGAGTGGGAAGCAACACGCAGGGGTCCCGGACCTCTCCAGCCTTGCCCTCACGCTTACCCGAGCTCCCAGTGTGGTTAGCACAGAGCTCACCCACCTTGCCTGGCTCCCAGCTGGGGCCTGTCCTCACTGGTGCTCCAGGGGAAGAAACGACAGCCTCACTTCTGTATGGACTGCTGATGTGGCCTGCCATCCTGTTCAGCGGGCATTGTCTTTGGAGCAGCAGGAGAATAGGATGCCTCTCACTCACATGCCAGTTCCTGGCTGGCCAGCTGCTCAGGGCTCAGGCTGGGGCCTCCCATTGACATCCTCCCCCTACACTCCCTCTCTGAGCCTCCGTCGCCCCTCCTGTTGGGTAAGGGTGTTGAGTGTGACTTGTGCTGAAAACCTGGTTCATATATAATAAATAATGGTGATGAAAAGATTACTGTTTGGTGACAAAGCCCTGGCCTCTGC